TATGTACCACATAGTCACAGACATATATCTCCTGTGGAGCTGCCTGATATCTTTTTTCCTATGTTTATCTTTTAGTTGAAGATCCTCTTTGTAACTTCCACTCCCCAAACTTCCTGAGGATCTCAGAGGTGGAAATGAGAGGTTCCGAGGATGCGGCAGCTGGAACAGTATTGCAGCGGCTGATCCAGGAACAACTGCGGTATGGCACCCCAACCGAGAACATGAACTTGCTGGCCATTCAGCACCAGGCCACAGGGAGTGCAGGACCAGCCCATCCTACAAACAACTTTTCTTCCACGGAAAACCTCACTCAAGAAGACCCACAAATGGTCTACCAGTCAGCACGCCAAGAACCGCAGGGTCAAGAACACCAGGTGGACAATACGGTGATGGAGAAACAGGTCCGGTCCACGCAGCCTCAGCAGAACAACGAGGAACTGCCCACTTACGAGGAGGCCAAAGCACAGTCGCAGTTCTTCAGGGGGCAGCAGCAGCAGCAACAGCAGCAGGGGGCGGTGGGCCATGGTTACTACATGGCAGGGGGCACCAGTCAGAAGTCCCGAACTGAGGGGAGGCCCACTGTGAACCGTGCCAACAGTGGACAGGCGCATAAGGACGAGGCGCTGAAGGAACTGAAGCAGGGCCACGTCCGCTCGCTCAGCGAGAGAATCATGCAGCTGTCCCTGGAGAGGAATGGGGCCAAGCAACACCTTCCCGGCTCGGGGAATGGAAAGGGCTTCAAAGTAGGAGGGGGGCCCTCCCCTGCCCAGCCTGCAGGTAAAGTGCTGGACCCTCGGGGTCCTCCACCTGAGTACCCCTTCAAGACCAAGCAAATGATGTCCCCAGTCAGCAAGACCCAGGAGCACGGACTTTTTTATGGTGACCAGCACCCCGGGATGCTCCACGAGATGGTCAAGCCCTACCCTGCTCCTCAGCCTGTGAGAACAGATGTGGCCGTCCTGCGGTACCAGCCACCCCCTGAGTATGGGGTAACGAGGTGATTATCAACTGCAGACGTTTCGTGCGGCTTTTCAAAATTCAATAGTCATGTTATTAGCATTTATTATTTTCAGAGCAGATTAGGTTTTTGTCATCAGGCTTTTTTCCTTATGCATGATATTTAATAAACCACTTTGTGGCCAGAATATATAGGGTGAAATAGAGTAGAGGGCAACTGAGGGATTTTCTCCAAACATAGCAGCAGGCAGTTGGGGATTTATGAGTTTAGGGGAGGGACCTCACTTGTTAGCTGTCCTTGGGAGCTCTGCCTAGTGGCCTGGCAAAGTAGCAATTTTCCAATGGCTTTGTGGAGACCGTCCAAACTCCTGGAACATATTATTACCAGAGGGTTTTATAGTCTTTTTTCATTGTAGATTTTAAAGGAAAATGTAGTCTGAATGCTAGAATGGAGGAGTTAAAGGGACTGTAGAAATCACATAGTCCCATCCCTCACTCAACAGATGAGAAACTAAAGCCTGGAGAGATTAATGAATTTCATAGACACAACTCTGAGGCAGCTGGGGGCTACACTCAAGTATCCTGACTGCCAAAATCTATTCACTCCCTTGCCCTAATTCTTCCTACAGCCTTCACTTGTATTCTTCCAGTTGATTGATGGATTCAGCAGCACCTACTGAGTGTATGCTGTACTCTGAAGCCCTGTTCCTGGTTCAGAGATGGGGTCCCTGCCCTTCAGGACCCTATAGCATTGTCTTGGAGGAAACCAGCATCTGAACAGATCATTGCCATTCAATGTGCTGTTCTAGGAGAGAAATGGGCCGAGGATGCTAGGGTAACAGGTAGGATAGTATAACTCACAACTGGAGGGGCTGGAGAGAGCTTCCCAGAGGAGGTGACATTTGAGTTGGAACTTGAAGGATAAATCAGAGTTGTAGGGTAGAGATGAAGTAGCAGTATGTGCTGTGTGAGGGAGTGCCGTGTCTTCAGACAAAGAGGTCATGAGGATTTTTGTCTGGAATGAGTGGCAATAATGCAGAGCACTGGTGGGCAAGGGTGTGGTAAGAAGTGACAGGAGATATGTTTGGACAGGGAAGTTGGGACCCGTTTGGTTGAGGTATGTTTGGACAGGGAAGTTGATGATGACGGTCTCTGGGTGTCGTATTAAGGAGTTTAGAATGTATCCATAAGCAATCGGGAAAAGCGGTGTTCTTAGGTAGGGATGGTAAGTGGATGTCTAACAGCTGATTTTGGTGGCAGTGCATGAATTAGAGGAAAGGGAGCCCCACGCCACAAGGAGCTCCAGGGATGCTTTCAGTAGTCCAGATCAGAATTGGTGAGGGTGGCCAAAGCTTGGGCAGGGAGAATAGAGGAGCATTATGTGCTAAGAGAGGTAGGGAAATAGAACTGACAGGGTTTAGGGATTGGTTAGATACAGAAATTCTGGAATAGGGATGATGGAAATAAGGGAATTACGAATCAAACTCTCAGGAGAGAAATTGGGTCTGAAGATCACACTTTGGGAGTCAGAAATGTTTAGATGTTGCTGACATTGAAGGAGGGGCAGGGAACATGAACAGAAAAGACATGTGGCCACTGCCTATTATTGGATGTGTCATTTTCATGAAGGGCTTTATTATCTGTTTCTAAATTGAACAAGCCAGGGTTTTCCCAAGCGACCTCAGTGGCTATGTGCAGGACATACCTTGGCTGTACATCTTCTGAAAAAGGAGAGGCTGGAGGTTGGCAGAGGGAGAGTGGCCTGATCTGCCACTGGCTTCCCAGCACTGACACATTTCCCCACATTAGACTGAGAATGCCAGCTCAGAAGCAGCATAACCAACTGTGAGATCTTGGCCAGGCAGGAGAACGCATTCTCCCTAAGTGGGCATAACCGGACTCCTCCCAGGAATCCAAGATGGGATCCAGGAGGCTCTTCTTCCCCCTTTATAGCTCCTTGATCAAATCCCTGGTATTTGCATCACAGTGATTTACCACAGTTGTTTAAAATAAGCCATGATGTTATTCCACCATCATACCAGAGTTTGGCTTATTATATTTCACCCTTTTCCCTGATAACTTAACTCAGCCTCTAGAGCTTGATAGAGGGGAAGCTATCCTGAAATGAAATCCCCTTCCTCTTCTTTGCTTTACTATTTGTAAAGTAATATGTACATACCGTGCAATGCATACAGTGGATCACTTTGCCTTTTGTCATTTGGTAATAGGTGTGATGTGAGGTGGGAGAAATGGTCAGGGGAGGAGGGGAACACTTTTGGAGGTCATTTTTCTCAAAGTTATGACGTTAGAAAGAAGAAGAAATGTGTGAGGGATTTGAGCTGACTGCCAGGCTTGGCAGCTGGTTAATATGACGCATCAAATGTCTCAGGAGACGTAACAGACAGGCCATTGAGGCTGGGTCCCAGAGCCACAAGGCCCCTTTGTGAACAGGGCCATGGCTAGCCAGCATGGCTCCAGTGGTGCAGCCCTTGGCTGACTGGGTAAACAATATTGCATCCACACCAGCCCTGCTTCAGACACATTTAACGTGGCCTGAACTCGAAGGATTGGACCTGAAACTCAGCAGTGTGTCATGTTCAACTTGCCTGTGACCCAGAAGACAAGTAGGGCCCCTTTCATTTCACTGACACATTATCTTGTGCTTAAAGGGTTATCTGTTTGTCATTGATCGTGATGGTTTAGGAAGCTGCAGGCCATTGTGTACATACGTACAACCACATAGACTCTTGGACTAGAAAGAGACGCCTCTGATGGAGATCATGGAGTCCATCTCCCTGGCTGGTGCCCATACTGGTGGGCTCAGTATGTAATGAGTACTCAGTAGTTTGGTCCAACCCATTACATTGTTGAGACTTCACTCCTTTTTGCCTAGAGGTAGAAAGCTCCAAAGAGACAAGTGATAGAACTTATGAGAAGAATAAGAATTTGAGTTTTTTGTGATCACTCTTGACTCACCATAGCTTACAAATTCTCTCACCTGCTCTGATGCGCCCTAAAGATGGAGATGTCTGGTAGGTGATTATAAGGCCCTTTAGGCCCCTTTCCTGGGAACCCTCTGGGAGATGAGGCCTTGACCTCGTTGACTTGACCCACCTTGGCCCATGTGGGTGAGCTACTGTGGCTGGTGGGGATGGGAGTGCTAAGGCAGCAGGGGCCTGCAGGGAACATGTGTTGGCTAGGGATGAAGGCTCTGGTTTTCCTCTTGTTCTACTATACTTTTTCCTCAACCTGAAAGTGTAAATGGATAAGAATGAGGACAAGATGGGAATTAAACAGGTTGTTACTGTGGAGAATTGTGACCACTCCCAACCCCCCAAGCAAAGGCAAGCATTTGGATATTACTTATGACTCTTTGTGGAAACAGACCACTTCTAGAAGTAGTGACTTGGCTTATGCAATCTGCACTGTTAATGGAAATGAATGCATGAATGAATACCAAGGGATGATCTAATTTTTATCAAAGCAGTTTGGAGTATATTAGTCAACATGCATATTTGTTTTCCAAAGAAATCCATATTTCAAAACATTTGGGAACTAGAGATGCTAAAAAAATTACTTAAAATATCCTACTTTCCTAATACACCCACTAACATTTTTCCTGTACAAATTAATTTTTTCACATTATAATGATAAATTATATTGTTTAGTATCCTCGCTTTTGAAAGATAGCATTGTATCACAAGCTTTTTTCCACAATCCTTTATTTTTTCAAAACCAACATTTTTATTGCTGTATAATATTTCATAAAGTATACCATTTACACCATTTTCTCCATGATAGAGCGAACATCATCATGCATATCAAATTATCTATGTTTTGGCTTCCTTAGGAATCATTATTTAGAAATGAAATTATTGGGTAAATTATAATAAACATTTAAAAGCTTCTGATGCCAGAAAACCTTGTAAAAATATTACGGTGCCTGTTTTACTGCACTTTGACCAACGTTAGTTATTACATCATTATAATTGCAAAATCTTTGCTAATTTAATAGGCAAATAGTGTTTTGTTGTTGTTGTCTTGAGATGCCTGTCGCTCAGGCTGGAGTGCAGCAGTGCAGTCACAGCTCACTGCAACCTCTGCCTCCCAAGCTCAAGTGATCCTCCCATCATAGTCTCCCCAGTAGCTGCGATTACAGGCATGTGCCACCGTGCCCAACTATTTTTGTAATTCTTTTTTGGTAGAGTTGGGGTTTCACTATGTTGGCAAGGCTGGTCTTGAACTCCTGGGCTCAAGCAGTCTACTCACCTTGGCCTCCCAAAGTGTTAAGATTACAGGTGAACACTGCACCCTGCCTGCAAATAGTCTTAACTTCCTATTTGAATTTGTTATAACTGGCTAGGTTAATTTTGTGGGGAAGGGAGTATGTTTTGCTATTTAGACTTAGTTGATCTCAAAAATAGGCTTTTTGTGTTTCTTGTTCCTAAGACTTATATATTATAATGGACTCAGCATAAACTAAAATCTGTTTTTTCTAACACTTGCTCTCATTGTCCATTTTCTAGAACTCTGTCTTCACCCTTAGCAGGTGAGAATGGAGTAGTTGTGGTGGTGGTAGTCATAGCAGGAGGGTGAAACCTTCACCGAATGCTGACTGTGTGCCAGGCACTTTGTGTGGGTTACTTATCTTCCTTAATCTTTACAACTCTAAAGGGTGGGTACTATTATTATCACAATTTTTACATACAATAAAAACTTAGGCTTAGAGAGGGAGGTTAACTAACTTGATCAAAGCCAGCAGCTTGCAAGTGCAGGAGCCAGGTGCAGACCTGGAATGCTTTGCTGCACACTGCGTCTCCCACGAGTGTAAACACTTGGCCACTGTACTTTGCAGTGGAGCCGCAGATTTAAGCTTTCACTTGGGGTCACTAAATCTGGTGAATTTCTAATCAGATTTATAGAATATATCACATGTGATGTCCAGCCTGTGCTCTGCCCACCTTCTGTTTTTTTCAACAGGACCAGAATTCTGGTGAAGTATTCTAGACTCTAGGAAGAAAGCTGTCTGGATACCTCTTTTTCTTCAGATATCTGGGAAGACTGTCACAGACCAGACTTAATGGGGCTGACAGCTGTGGGTGTGGGCTTTCGTCTGTCTTTTGGTTTGCTTTCATTTGGAGGTGCTTTCATTCCTAGGGTGAGGGTTGTGGGTTTTCTTTAGATATTTTTATTAGAATGTTTCCATTATGGAAGATGATGAATACTAACTTAAGACTAATTTGTATGTTTTAGGCAGTATCCATTTGGAAAAAGACTAAGAATGACTCCTGTCAATGAAAAGAACACTTAAGGCTCTGTTTCTACTCTCTCAGCCTGTACATTGCCTTTTTGGCCTTTATCTTGGCTCAATCTTGTCTGTTCAGCATAGGGGATTTGATTTACTAGCTTCCGGGAAGTGGAGAGAAGAGTGGTAACTGTTTATTAATATTTTGTTCATCTATGAGTACGTTAATTTGATTTTTTGGTATGTAGATAGATATTTTATAAAAGCATGACATGGTAGTGTTTGGCCCAGCCCTCCCATCCTAGGTTGATGAAAATATAAGATGATGTCAAAGCCAGAGGAGCTGTGGATTTCCTGTCGTAAAGCAGACTTCTTGCCTTGTCCCAGGACAGCCATCACCACCACCTTCTTTCTCATCAGGGCAGGGGGCTTGCAGTGTCATACATTAAGTGAGGGAACCTGTGGTATGACCTATTCCCCAAATCACTATTTTCCTTTAAAAAAATGCATTATGCATTTTCCCCCAGAAAACCTGATTTCTTTTCATTGAGGATAGAGTCAGAGGCACTGACATTCTCTGGGTACATGCCCACTGACAGTGCAGGGAGGAGGGACAAGTAAAGTGGGGGCAGCCCAAGAGTACATTTGGCAAATTAAAGATAACGCCTGTCCTCAGGGAACCCTGTCAGCCCAGCAGTGCAGCAAGTCCAGTCTAAACATGAACAAGCATGAAGATATTTGCTAAATCACAGGCCTTACTCCTAGTGGGCTCTGTGTTTGGAATGTGCCATATTACAAGAAAGAAGGTTTGATGGTCCTGTCTTACTTTGTGTTGGACATGGCTGGAGGAGGGAGGAGAATCTTGGGAGTAAGTATGTGTTTCCAAAATGGGGAATTATGATTTGCAGTTTATGCAATCATGAAAATGAATTGCTTTGTGGGATGAAAAGGTAAGCCAGACCCATGGCTGTTGAATTAAAAATGATGCATTGCCCTTAACGAAAATGAGGCCATGGAGCCTTATTTAAATTCCACCAGCTAAACATGTGTTTTGAATACCAGCATGGGAACTCAGGAGTTTCTCCGGTATTTAGGCCGAATTATGGCTGGATGAAGGAAATAAAATGCCCTGTGTGTCCTGACAAACGGCTCTGCAGCATGGGTATTTCAAGAAGCTAGGGTCAAGTTCAGGTTACTTTCTCAGGAAACCTAACAATTCCAGCTGTAATGTATTAAATGAGTGACTTCTGTAAACAGGAGGGTTATCTGTAGCCACCCTGGATAGCAATGATTTTGATCTTAGTTTACCCAAGAGTAGAGTCTTCATTTGAACAGTTATGAGATTTAAGGTGTCTACATGACCAAAGGGGTCCAGGTGGGAAGTTACATGAGTTTGGAAAAAAAATTTCAGGGGGTTTGGGTTCTGGCTCTTCCTTCCGGTAGCAAATTGCATAAGTTCTCAGAGCCTCAGTTTCCTTATCTGTGAAATGTTACAGCTGATTTTTTTTCCCTAAAACTATTAGGTTGGTGCAAAAGTAATTATGGTTTTTGCCATAATAACTGATTTTCTTCGTTCGATAAATAAAACATATTCATTGCACAAAATTTAGAAATACAGATAACTCCCATTCCGCCCCCCAAAAGAAAGAAAATAGAAATTGCCTCAGTCTTATTATCCAGAGATACCATTGTTAAACCCTCTGTTCACTATGTTGCTTCAAGGACTAGAAAATTATAAGAAAATACTGTAAGTTGCAAAGCTCTATATAAATAAGCGGTATTTTTATTGAGTCAACAGAATTCAAATTTGAACCTCTTCACAGCCAAGAAGCCCTATATTATTTAACCTCATTTTAAATTTCATTTTGTTTACATTTTTTCTGAATATTAAAATAACAATGCTGATTTTTTGGTTTATCCATGTTTTCTAATTTTTCTATAATGTACATGTATTATTTAGATAATAAAATTTTTTTAAGTAGCCATACATGTTCATTGTAGAAAATGTGTAAAGAACAGAAAACTATCAAGAGTAGAAGAAAAATCCATAGTCCCATCACTTGCAGTAATAGCTCCTTCCGGTCTTTTTTTCCTTTTGTAATAGTTCCTTCCAGTCTTTTTTCTCTGCATTATTTTTTACAAAGGCAAAAGCCTAATATATATTATATCTTGAGAAATTTGTTAATATTTCGCTATGGATGGCTACAAGTTATGGAAGGTTGCATATGTCACTGTTACTGATTAGAAGCAGCTGGCTCTTCAGAGGACTGACTCAGCCCTTTGATATGGAATGTGGATGATTTGGGATTTCATGCTAATGCTTAGTATCTAAGCTGCAGTTCCCAGATTGCGACCCAGTGGTTGAGATCAACAGAAAAATGAGTTTCCCAAGTCTTTGCAGAAGAGACACAGCTGTGGTTGGAGAACTACACATCAAGACTTTGTTTGCTTTTGTGAATGGCAAATAAATCTTGGGACCCCAAAATCACTAAGCCAAAGGGAAAAGTCGAGCTGGAAACTGTATCAGGCAAACCCGCCTCCTATTTTATTCTTAAATAAGATAGCTACAAAGACAAAACAAAACAAGAACAAAACAAAAAACTATATACTTTCCTCACAATTTGCCCACAAGGAAATTCCTTATGGACAAAGGACAGACACAACTCAAAATCATCCCTCTGCTTACCTGAGAAATACATGTGATTGCTTCCTCTGCCCTACTGTTTCACTAAGCAAGACTAAGGCATAAGCGACTATTCTTTTACCCTCCTCTCACATGTAAATTGTGTATTCAGTTGAATACTTGAGAAATGTTTTGATTTTAATTTCTCTATTAATTTTGCATAGGAAAATGTCTATTTAGCCCCCTGCATTTTCTCTTTATGAATTACTTCACTACATCCTTTTTCTATTTACCCATTGATTTTTTTTCTTTTCCTGTCATGTTTTGCAAAGTTTTTGTCAAACAAGCCATTTTTTATTACATATTAGCCTAATAGCCCAATTATAAAGGAACATAGAGTTTAATATATTGAGTGTGGCTTGCTGATCACCATTCATGCTTGAGAATCTGGGGACCCCAGAGTGGGAACAGCTAGTCTGTTGCATGAGTTGCTCTGATGCTCACTGAAATCTGGAACTGGCTCTCCAGAACCAGGCCTTCTAGGGTACATGCACAATGGTCTAGAGCAGCTCTCACTGTTCAATAGAAATGTAACATGAGCCACATATCTCATTAAACATTTTCTAGCAGTGACATCTTAAGTTTGAAAGAGACAAATGAAATTAATTTTAAAGCATAGTTTAGTTAACTCATTTAGAAACATTAAAAAAATTTAGTTAACCCATTATATCCAAAATATTGTCATTTTAACAGGTAATCAATATTAAAAACTCTCAGTGAGGTATTTTCCTTTTCTACCAAGTCTCTAAATTCTTTTCTTTCTTTCTTTTTTTTTTTTTTTTTTTTTTTGAGATGGAGTCTCACTTTGTTGCCCAGGCTGGAGTGCAGTGGCTCGATCTCAGCTCACTGCAACCTCTGCCTCCCGGGTTCAAGTGATTCTCCTACCTCAGCCTCCCAAGTAGCTGGGACTACAGGTGCATGCCACCACACCTGGCTAATTTTTGTATTTTTAGTAGAGATGGAGTTTTACCATGTTGATCAGGCTGGTCTCGAACTCCTGACCTCAAGTGATCCACCCACCTCGGCCTCCCAAAGTGTTGGGATTACAAGCATGAGCCACTGCGCCTGGCCCTAAGTCTTCAAGTTCTGATGTCTGTTTTACCCTTAGAGTACATCTCAGTTCAGACTAGCCACATTTCAAGTACCCAATAGCCTAGTGGTTAGTGGCCACTGTCTGGACAGTGTAGGACTAGAAGGAATGTGAATCTGTGTCTGAGAGTGTGTACTGACATGCACTGACATCAGTCCAGAACCATGCTCTGGTTGTGCATGGCATTGCATTCCGTGGTGCTGGATCATGCTGTGATTCCTCACACGGGCTGTAGGGACAGGGACTGTGATTCTTAGCTCATGGTCTCCGAAGAGGAAGGGCAATCCAAGGGTGGTGCTTCTTGCCTTTCTTCTATCATCCATTAGCAGTGTGTGATGATAACAGAGGCTAACGATTCATAACTTTATAGCCCTTATGCCAAATTTTTACATCTAGCAGAGATAAATATTAAGCCACTTTACCAATGAATCTAAACAATAATGTATGTTGACAATTCTGAAGCCATTTCTAATTACATTTCACGAATACTTTTAAAACTAGCTTATTTATTAAAAATTTACTTAAGTCACATAAACTTGAAAAAGCATTTGGCTCAAAGTCTGTTTTTTTTCTGATAAAGTGTTTGATTTAAGCACTTTTTCCTTTAAGCCAATTAATTAGAGCTTTTATGTATTTTTAGTAGTGAAACATATACGTGACACAAATACATAGATATACTAGACACATAGAAATAGATCTTATAGATTCATAACACCTCTTTTTTTTCCTCCTATTTTAGACTTCCAATTTCTTGATAACCTGTTTTATTACTCCAGGCAGATGTCAGCTACATAGCCCTAAATTTGCATATTAAAGGGCCAACTCTTGTGAAAAATCAGATAGTGAAATTTATATCTCAAGGTACAGAGAGAAAGAGTCTGGTGGTACTACAGGGAGATTAAAAATGGATGCCAAGTCAAACATAAAATTACAGAAATCTATCATAGAATTGTATAAGGAAACCAATTTTATTTAGATAGGTAGTTCTAAATTTAGTCTCTGTCTTTTAACTGGATCTGTGAACTCTGGGCAGAGCCCACACTGAATCCTGGGTCTCCAAAAAGAGAACTAGTATGGGGCTAGACCACGTGACGCTTTCATAGTGCACTTTTTTTCAAACAAAGACATTTCTCTAAGTGTCTAAACTACTCTCTTTCTTACTTTAAACACCCCAGAGTAATCTCTGCTACAATAACTATTTTAGTCCAAAAAAAAAAAAAAAAGAAAAGAAATGAGGTATGAGGTAATACACTAGTAAAGCAAGCAGTTTAAGATCTGAGACAAACTTATCTGTTTACACTCTTGGGGTTCCATAAGGAAAAACAGAGGTTTCTCCCCAAAAGGGAGTCTGGTGCCTTCTTTGTTTTCTTTAAGGAATCCTGGGCTATTAGAAACTATTTCAGGTCCCTTATGCAGCAGAGTGTGGCAAGAGAAAGGAGAGAGAGCAGAAGTAAATGGAGAAAACAGAATTCAGTCAACTGAGAAGAGAAAAAAACTTTTTCTCAAAAAAAAAAGAAAGATCCTAGGAGAGAAAAATAAAAGACACACACACACACACACACACACACACACACACACACGCGTACACACACATATCTTGGATATTAGCTTTTAATTGACTGCTAACCATTGAGCTACTTAAGAAAAAAAAATTTTAAGTCTCATTACCATATTTTAGCTAAAACAAATTGCTGATATTTCAAAACTAATACAAATGTCAAACCAGAAAGAGCCTGATTTAGGAACCAATCCCAGGCTATCGTGGTGACAAAAAATTGGGGGCAGAACCTTAGCTACCTTTAGCTACTGAACTGCAGCATGGGGCAACAGCCATTGCTACTTCAGTTTGGCTTGGCTTGTTACATAAATAAAGGTGCCCTTGTTATGTAAATAAAGCCCCTCAAGTGGTCAAAATCAAAAATCTTTCAGGCCTGCTGAAAGTGCTGTAATCCCAGCACTTTGGGAGGCTGCAGCAGGTGGAATGGCTGAGGTCAGGGGTTCGAGACCACCCTGGCTAACATGGTGAAACCCCGTCTCTACTAAAAATACAAAAAAATTAGCTGGGTGTGGTGGTGCACGCCTGTAGTCCCAGCCGCTCGGGAGGCTGAGGCAGGAGAATCCCTTGAACCCAGGAGGTGGAGGTTGCAGTAAGTCAAGATTAATGCCACTGCACTCCAGCCTGGGCGACAGAGCAAGACTCTGCCTCCGAGAAAAAAAAAATTCTTTTTTTTACCTTTTGCTGGCTGTCATTTTCCTTTTCCCATTTTTTTTTTTCAGATGTGGGAATTTAGCCAATTCAGAGGCCTTGTTCCCCATAATTTGAAACTTTCCCTTGGATTTGATCAAGTCAGATAGAGCTGGTCAAACCCAATAGGAAACAGATGGAAACAACAACAGAAACAAACAAGCAACAACAACAACAAAACAGTTATGCAAAACAAACAATCTCACAATTTATACAATTACTGAGCACTTTAAAGTTAAGGAGAAATTAAGACCAGCTGGTTGTTAAGTTTAGCCAAGACAAAACCCCAATTCAGCTACTTACCTAGGAGTGGGGCTCAGGCTAATGACTGCTCTCTACCATCCTATAAACAGGAAAAAAACTCTAACTTGCCTTCCCTGTTGGAAGCAAGCTAAAACTCCAGAAAGGAGTTACCTGCACTCCATCATGCAGAAAAACTTGTCTTCCTTGTTGGAAGAAAGCAAAACTCCAGAAAAGGAGCTGTACAGCAAAATAAACTTTAGATCTCGATCACATTTGGGGAAATCAGGGATTCTCCGGAGGGGAAGTTGCCAGGCCTCAGCAAATTGTCCTATTGATCCGAGCCTTAAAGGTATCTTAAGCTGCTACGAAGCACCCATAGATTTGTCAAAGTACAGGGGAACCACCACTCAGAATCCCTTCAGGTTTCCAATTTGTGAACCCCAAAGTATCTGAGACAGATCTCAGGAAGTTTATTTTGTCAAGCTTAAGAATGCACCCATGACACAGCCAATGAATGTAAGGTGTATATTGGTTTGGTCCAGAAGGGCAGGACAACTTGAGGTGGGGGAGGGGGCTTCCACATTATGGGTAGATAAGAGACAATCTGTTGCATTATTTAGAGTCTCTGATTAGCTTTCAACTGAATACACAATTTACATGTGAGAGGAGGGTAAAAGAATAGTCGCTTATGCCTTAGTCTTGCTTAGTGAAACAGTAGGGCAGAGGAAGCAATCACATGTATTTCTCAGGTAAGCAGAGGGATGATTTTGAGTTGTGTCTGTCCTTTGTCCATAAGGAATTTCCTTGTGGGCAAATTGTGAGGAAAGTATATAGTTTTTTGTTTTGTTTTGTTTTGTTTTGTCTTTGTAGCTATCTTATTTAAGAATAAAATAGGAGGCGGGTTTGCCTGATACAGTTTCCAGCTCGACTTTTCCCTTTGGCTTAGTGATTTTGGGGTCCCAAGATTTATTTGCCATTCACAAAAGCAAACAAAGTCTTGATGTGTAGTTCTCCAACCACAGCTGTGTCTCTTCTGCAAAGACTTGGGAAACTCATTTTTCTGTTGATCTCAACCACTGGGTCGCAATCTGGGAACTGCAGCTTAGATACTAAGCATTAGCATGAAATCCCAAATCATCCACATTCCATATCAAAGGGCTGAGTCAGTCCTCTGAAGAGCCAGCTGCTTCTAATCAGTAACAGTGACATATGCAACCTTCCATAACTTGTAGCCATCCATAGCGAAAGCTCTCAGAGCTACCCCCATTCTCCGCAGGAGGTCACCTAGCCTTATATTTTCCTTTTAAGTATGTTTGCTGAAATGTTTGTGAGCCTGTCAGCCTCTGTAGCTCTCATTTTGTAAGTATTTCTCATAGCCAGGTTTCCTCTGAATGCCAACTCCTAACAGCTGAATGTCAAACTCTAGAAGACAATTTGACAAGGATCACTTCAGCCCTCCCTACATGGATACGCAGACCTTCATAGAGATGGCCTCAGAATAAGTCCAGCAGATCCTAACAGAATAATTAGCCTCAGGCCTTGCTTGGTAACTGAACTCAAGACACTCCATCTGGGCTCAGGATGTGTTTCCCAGCTGGATTTCCTTAGGCCTTCAATTTAGCAGCCCTCCCATTTCATGTTGAAATAACTGGGATCAACGTTCCCCAGGCAAGGTAAAGAACTGGAGAGCTCAGTGCAATTCTTTATTCCATAAGTGACTTCACCTTGCAACCATCCGCAGTTTTCAGAAAGGAATGTTATCAGTGGGCACACCTAAACCATCCCTCCCCTCTCTCGCTACACACCCACTGCATAACCTGCCATCTCTTTAGACACAAAGCATTTCTGCATCTTGGTGAATTTGTGCCCCTTCCACACTGAAGTGCGTGTGAATATACATGTCGTCCCATGTGTACAAGGAAGTCCAACTCCACCACAAGAGTGAAATTCACAATGCCCTGCTTTCACCCCAGGTCACAGGAGCTTCGATCAGGAATGGACCCAAAACACTACACATCTGTCACTGAGTCAGTGCTTCCTGCAGGCTGGCTAAATCCTACAATAATACATTTTTCAGGGAAAAGAGGTTCTCTTGGTAAGAGCCAAAATGCCACAGATTACACCACTGCTTTTGAATGAAAGGGCAGAAACCCATTCCCACCTCCTGAGTATTCCCTTTCACACTTCACTTAATGTGAAGAGGAAACGCAGCTGTCTCCTACAGGCTGAGGGGCACAGATGAGTCTACAACTCCCTCCCCTTCTACTCAGGTAGCTTCGGGTGGGGCTTCTATCTTTTAACATTTATTTAACTCTGGGATTTGGAAGTCACTTATGGTCAATGGGAGCTTATCTTCTCCATCATCTTTTTATGTCAGGTAGCAATTACAAGGAAAACCAAGGAGAGAGGCTGAAATCAGGTGATAGTGCTTTCTTGATGCCAGCATACGTCATCAGTGATGGTGACTAGTTACCTGAATGACAGTGCAGAAAAGGCAGGTTTGCCAAGCTTAAGGGACAGGAAAGAATGGGCTTTTTCAAAATGGGAAATTTTCTATCAAACAGAGAGCACTGGCCTCACAAATAACTCAGTTACGCATTCATGCTAATAAATACCACATTACGATGGACAATGTGCAGGCAGGAGAGAAACTTCTATTCCTTGGCTCCACTGCTCAGCCAGCTGGGGTGAGTGAGCTCAAAGGTCTGTACAAGCAGATCTGAGCTTAGTGTAAACGAGGGAGAAGGAGTGTCAGAAGGGAACAGGACAATTTCACAGAAAATCATACCAGTGCTATGAAACAGCCTATCCTCGGCTTGCAAAGATAATGTTATTGATGGGCCCCTATTACGATAAACACGTGCAAGTAATGGGGACACAAAGAAAAGGGGAAAAGAGAGGATGGGAGCCCACACTTACTGATAAACTACTTGTGACTATAACTCCATGTTCTAATTGTCTATTTGTGAGCCTGTTTCCCTATTAGATTGTGAAATCAGAGAGGAAGCTTACTAGACATCCTGTATCTCCGTTTCATGGGACTATAATGCCACTTATTCAGTTGTCAGAGTCTGATACATAGTAAGCACTGCATAAATGTTAGATATTCTCACCATGATTATAATTATTATCATTGTATCCCACACCCCCTAATACAGAGCTTAGCACTGGGCATTCATGAGAAGCCTGGTAAATTTTTTCTATTACAGCAAACATTTATTGAACACTTTTTACAATCCAGCCACCAGAAAAAAGTAGACTTTGAGCCAAATGCTTTTTCAAGTTTATGTGACTTAAGTAAATTTTTAATAAATAAGCTAGTTTTAAAAGTATTCATGAAATGTAATTAGAAATGGCTTCAGAATTGTCAACATAAATTATCGTTTAGATTCATTGGTAAAGTGGCTTAATATTTATCTCTGCTAGATGTAAAAATGTGGCATGAGGGCTATAAAGTTATAAATGTAGCACAAAAGAAAATTATCTTTTTTTATGTAAACTTTGATAAATAAGGAATTCAGTATTGTTCAGTTAATGAAAACAGCTAAATCCTGAGTTATTGGCAAAAACAAACAAAAAAAAAATTTGTCTAATGTTAAGGTTCTTAGGAAAACCTGAACTCCACAGGTTATAAAATGGTTAACATTTTTAATGATAACTATCACAGTTTTAATAAGTAATCTGGTTGAAAAAACAATTAGTTAGATAAATGTAGTGGAATAAATGCCTATAAATAAACTTATCATATAATTTAAAATCTAAAGTTACATAATACGTATTCATTGAATGTCTGGGTCATTTCCAATTTTTAAATAAATTATAGAAAAATGTTTTTCTATAAAAGAAATGTGTTCTTATTTAAAGGAAAATAATATTTGTCTCATTCAAAGTTTATTTAAAAGTTATTTATAAAACAAGGTAATGGTAACCAGTATATAAAAGCATTGTAAAGAAAATTATAAATATAAAAAGGTATTTTTGGCAAGAAAGGTTAAAAAGGAAAATAATTTTATATGAGAAAGAATCTTGTATGGTAAATTTTTTTCCTAGAATAAAATGACTGGTTAAGAAAGAGGGATATTCAGGACAAACCAGAAAGTCCACGTATGCCATGAATGGTCTGTGTAAGTCATAATAAGGTTTGTAAAAGTAAAGTTTTATGGGGGAAGAAAAACTTTATATGATCAAGTTGTCTGTAATGAAAGAGAAATTATTTATAATGGTCTTTCTAGAGATTGTGTTTTGATATTTTAAAAAAACACTTATGCACTAAAGAATTGGGTAGTACAATGAAACTTTTTTTAAGATATTGATTTACCCTTAACAAAATTACAAGACATTTTAATTTTTTAACCCAAAGTTTAACTTTTATTGTATCTTGCTGTTTCAGCTTCCTCTCCCCTTTTAAAAGCCCCGAAATAGTAAATATCTCCTTCAACTCACTTTTGGCTCCCGTAAGTTTTATTCCTCGGGTGCTGTTTGTTTGTTGTGGCCTTACACTAAAAATGTTTTATCCTAAAGGCCTAAAGGAAATGTCTTCTCCAGCATAACATTCTGTGCTCTTGGCTTTAGATGGTTCTGTGAATCTAAAAATTTTTACTTGTTACCTAAGAAACACTCTTCCTATGTCTAATTGAAGTACGCTTTTTATTAGTTTGACTTTCAGGTTATTGATAATAAATGGATACCCCACAGGGAATAGCAGTGGCACTGCAGAAGATCTTTTCTTTTGCCTTTTGGTAACTGGCCTAACAAACACATTTTATATTTTATTGAAATAATTCCTTTGCCATTGTTATTAAGTTTTGGTTTGCTTAGAAAAAACTGAGATTAAATTTTTTTTTTAATTAAAGTTATCACATCTGTGTAACTTTCTATATTTTGCTTTTAAAGTCCTTGTGTCATTAAGTTATAGAGCTTTGACTTCTGGGGCTAAACAGGACACCAAGTCCTCTTCAGTCTTAAACCCTGACAGCAGTTAAAACCTCATCTTCAGATCCGGTAGAAGATGCCAACCAAAATAAACTGTGTTTGTGAGACACAGGGCCAGAAATTAAAACTATCCAACTCCTCAAGACCCAGAGACTATTGTGGAAGAGGTGGGCATGAGATTGTAAGGGCCAATGTTGAGAGATAAAATTAGTTCAGTTTCTCTATAAAGTAACCATTAATACCAAACGCACACTGATGCAAGACCAGCATATGAGCCTCTGTGTCAGATGAACACAATTTTTTTGGAGCATTAACTCACTCCTTAATAAAAGGTTATAAAGATTATAAAAAGATTTATGGAAATTATATCTTATGGTCAAGATAATTAAAATTTAATAAATTTACTTACAGAATTTTAAAAGACACATTTAATTGGCCTCATGCTGTCTTTATTAGGGCTTGTTGTTTGGGAAGTTAAATTGCTCTCAAAGAATAAAGGTTTATGCTTTTTTTTTTGGAAATCGTTGAGTTATCATTTGGGCTAAATGATTGACTTATTTTATAACAACTTGTGATCCTGTTTTGTGATATGAAGTGTTTTAAACTTTTTATATTTGACACACTTTCTGAAATCAAATTTTAACTTCAGTCCTCATTAATCTTTTGATATTTGGTCCCTTGAAGTCCAAAAAAGACATATTCAGCTTATTTGATGTAATAAAATCATACAGGAAGTAGTGTCAAATATGAAATGGGGTTTATCCTTCTTTGGATTATATTTATATAAATGTGTTATTAGTATGTGTTCCAGAATTGTATGAGATTCCTGTGAGCCTAATATATCTTAGTAAATGTTATCAGTAGTAATGGTGATTCTGATATAAAATTGTATGCCATAGAAGTAACCCAATTTCCTTGTCATTTGCATCTTTAACCATAACTTTTGTCATCTAGTTGTTTCACTTTTATTCTTTTCAAAAGGTGTTTTTTATAATCAGCTATAGGACTCTGACAGTTGTTCTTGAATGCAGGTTTCTGATAACTTTGGAGACTGTGACACTAGAATAGAGGAAAAACTTGCAAGACTCCCATAGAAAGCTAATGTGTTCATAAACATCGAGCAGAACATGACTTAATTACGTAGACTAATGAAAGACTGAAATAATCTTTTTTATGACTTTGTTTGGAATGTTGCTAATTCTTTTGTTTCTGCATCTAGAAAACCCTTTTTCTTTGAGCTGTTTACAGCTTTTAATAATTGGGGCAGCTACACTCCTGTGAGCAAAATCTGAAGCATATATCTCTCTACCTGATTTCTCCAGAATTTGAAAACTATTTGCAAGTATATTTAATTTATAGCAGTATAGTTATTTGCATAAGTTCAATAAGAATCTTTTTCTTTGTAATAGGACACAATTGGAGACACTGGTTATTTTACCAAGGCTTTCATTGGAATGGCATACTTTTAGATAGAACCAGATTGCTTTAAGGAATTGAGGTTGACTTGTAGAGCCAAATAAAACCCTTTGGGAAAGCTGGCCTTATACCATGTCTACACAGTCCCTGTACAGGTTCCTGACCTGCAGTAAGTAAAGAATGTCACTTTCTGACAGGCCCAGGAGCCCTAAGTTTTCTTGGGCCCTTGAGGTGAGGAATTCACCCAATTAGTACAGGTATTTGCAGGCACAGGCTGAGCTCAAAGCATTGAAGTCTAATCTGAGTTTCCTTGTGGAATAAAGTTGCAGTAAAGCCAATTAAAAAGAAAACAGCCTATATGGCAAATAATTTTTTTTTGCTGACTTTATGCAAATACTCAGGCCAAGTATAGTAAGACCAACAGTTATTTTACACATAAATTTGTCTTGTGATTTGTCTTTAGTGAAAATGGGGACTGGAGAGAGAAAAATTATGTTTCAAAATAAACTAGACTACACCTGTTATTAGATTCTAGTCTTGTCTAATGTTTTTCAATGTTTATTATTTTCTATAGTTTGGACTGAATTCTAAAGTTTTTCCTGGCTACACGTCTCCAAAGTAATGTTTTTAATTGATTTTTTCTTTCTTTCCTGTCCTATTTTCCCTCCATTTTTTTCTTGATTTAAAATCCCTAAAAATGAAGCTGTGCTTTCTTAAAGCCCTGCAAACTGAAGCTAGACAACTTAAGCTACAGAAGAAAATAACAGCAACTTATTTACATATATAAACCACTTTCATACCTGCCTATTGATGTGTGGACTTCAGATAATATGGCCTATATCAATTTTCCGGGATTGTTCTTCATCTTTTTTGTTTGTTTTTTTCTCTTCCTCCTCCTATTTTCTCTTCATAGGATATGAGATTTCACAACCTACTAAAAATGATCTTTCCTAATAACCTGACACCTACCTTTCTAGGAGTAAACTGTCCTAGTTATGAGAGATCAGACAAAACCTGAGACCAGAGGCTCATTCATTTTCTTATAAAATGCTTTTTTGGAAAGATGTGAAAGCAAAATAAATCTCAGAACCCCGAAATCAGTAAGCCAAAGGGAAAAGTCAAGCTGGGAACTGCATCAGGCAAACCTGCCTCACATTTTATTCTTAAATAAGATAGCTACAAAAATATAAAAAAGCCACATACCTGCCTCACAATTTCCCCACAAGGAAACTCCTTGTGGACATAGGACAGACACAACACAAAGTCATCCCTCTGCTTACCTGAGACAAATGCATATGTGATTAGTTCCTCTGCCCTATTTTTTTACTAAGCCAGACTAAGGTGTAAGTGACTATTCTTTTACCCTCCTCTCACACGTAAATTGTGTATTCAGTGAAAAGCTAATCAGAGACTCAAAATAATGCAACCAATTGTCTCTTTATCTACCTATGACCTAGAAGCCCCTTCCCCCACTTGGAGTTGTCCAGCCTTTCCAGACCAAACCAATGTTCATCTTACATACTGATTGACGTCTCGTGTCTCTCATGTCTCCCTAACGTGTATGTAACCAAGCTGTACCCAGACCACCTTGGGTAGATGTGGTCATGACCTCCTGAGGCTGTGTCATGGGCACATTCTTAACCTTGCAAAATAAACTTTCTAAATTGATTGAGATCTGTCTCAGATACTTTTTGGTTCATACCCTTTATATTTCTAAATGTTGTTAGGAGCCCTTGGCTTAGGTTGAAAGAAAATACAGTGATTCTTAGGAAACAGGTTAACTGAATAGTTAGGATGGACTTGTTAGGAATGGGGACGGGGATGGAAATTCATGATCTCAAAGATAGGAGCTAATACTAGGTATTTGAGCTATGAAGGGACACCCTTATGTGTTCTTTTTGACATGGCTAAAGTTAGACTCTTGAGCTCTAGACCTCCCTTACCTCAGCAAAACAAATCAGTTTCTCCCCAAGACTTCCCACTTCATTAAATGGTGCCCCTATCAATTTGTGTAGAGCCCAAAATCTAGGAGTAATTTTTAATTTTCCCGACTTCCCTTCTCCCCATCCATGATATATACAAAATGAATCCCAATTTCTGAGTGTTTCTCTTCTGCCACTACTCTGAGCTCTCCTCAGTTCTCACCTAGACCACACCTGGGCCTCATTGGACTCCACACGAGTGTTCCTGCCACCATGCACTGCATTCTGTGCACACCACAGGAGAGGCAGCTCCTCCCCTGGCCTCTGTACACTCCAAGGTAAAGTCTGGCTGTGGCACCTGCCCATCACCGGCTCTAACTGCTGCCTTCCATTGCCTTGCAGCCGCCCATGCCAACTTCCGTTCCCATCAACCATGCAGCAGCACAGCCCCATGTCCTCCCAGACCTCTTCCGCCAGCGGGCCACTGCACTCTGTCTCCCTGCCGCTTCCACTCCCGATGGCCCTGGGTGCTCCACAGCCCCCGCCTGCCGCCTCCCCCAGCCAGCAGCTTGGTCCAGATGCCTTTGCGATTGTGGAGCGAGCCCAGCAAATGGTGGAGATATTAACAGAGGAGAACCGGGTGCTTCACCAGGAACTTCAGGGTTACTACGACAATGCCGACAAGCTCCACAAGGTGCGTGACTTCCCTGGGGAATGGGAGGGAGAGGTACCACTTTAATGCCAGTTCTTTCTTTTAGTTTGAAAAAGAACTTCAGAGAATTTCGGAAGCCTATGAAAGTCTGGTCAAGTCTACCACCAAGCGAGAATCGCTGGACAAGGCCATGAGAAACAAATTGGAAGGCGAGATTAGAAGACTTCATGATTTCAACAGAGACCTCCGAGGCAGGTTTATTCATGTTCTCTCTATCTAAACTTTTCTTTGTAATCATTTCCTCTTTGTTCATAGATCGACTAGAGACTGCTAACAGGCAACTATCCAGCAGGGAATACGAAGGGCATGAAGACAAAGCTGCAGAGGGGCATTATGCTTCCCAGAGTGAGTCTCCACTTATTTATTATCCCAAAGTTTAGAGGTAGTTTTGTTCGTGTTTCCCTTCTAGACAAAGAATTCTTGAAGGAAAAGGAGAAATTAGAAATGGAGTTAGCAGCAGTGCGGACTGCAAGTGAGGACCATCGGAGACACATCGAGATCCTGGACCAGGCTTTGAGCAACGCCCAGGCCAGGGTCATCAAGCTGGAAGAGGAGGTGAGACCAGGCTGTGGGGATTTGGTGGGGAATTCTGTGCTCTTTTTTACTCTTCTCCACTCAGTTACGAGAGAAGCAAGCATATGTTGAGAAAGTTGAGAAGCTGCAGCAGGCCCTGACCCAGCTGCAGTCTGCATGTGAGAAGCGAGAACAGATGGAGCGGAGACTGCGGACTTGGCTGGAGAGAGAGCTGGATGCACTGAGAACCCAGCAGGTAAGGAACTGGGCATGGACTGGTGAAAGAATTGAGCATCAAGATTTTTTTTCTACTCCTTCAGAAACATGGAAATGGCCAGCCAGCCAACATGCCGGAATACAATGCCCCAGCCCTCCTGGAACTTGTGCGGGAGAAGGAGGAGCGGATCCTGGCCCTGGAGGCCGACATGACAAAGTGGGAGCAGAAGTACCTGGAGGAGAGCACCATCCGACACTTTGCCATGAATGCCGCAGCCACTGCAGCAGCTGAGAGGTGAGACCAGTGGAACTCTGGTGGTCATAAAACTATGATCAAACGCATATCCTTGTGTTGCCAGGGACACCACGATCATCAACCACTCACGGAATGGCAGCTACGGAGAGAGCTCGCTGGAGGCCCACATCTGGCAAGAGGAGGAGGAGGTGGTGCAGGCCAACAGAAGGTGTCAGGACATGGAATACACGTAAGGGACGACTATGTGTGACGTGTGGGGCCTTTTATGGAGACTGTTTTGTTTTGTTTTACAGTATTAAAAATCTCCATGCCAAAATCATAGAGAAAGATGCTATGATTAAGGTCCTGCAGCAGCGATCTCGTAAAGATGCCGGGAAGACAGACTCCTCCAGCCTACGTCCTGCCCGCTCCGTTCCATCCATAGCAGCAGCTACTGGGACACACTCTCGCCAGACCTCTCTTACCAGCAGCCAGCTGGCTGAGGAAAAGAAGGAAGAGAAGACCTGGAAGGGGAGCATAGGTGAGCCCCACACCTCTGTCAGACCATGATTGAGAATGTTGAAAAATCTGTTCTCTGCCCTCAGGATTGCTGCTGGGGAAGGAGCACCATGAGCATGCCTCTGCCCCACTGCTGCCACCCCCACCCACCTCAGCACTGTCCTCCATAGCCTCCACTACGGCAGCCAGCAGTGCCCACGCCAAGACAGGCAGCAAGGACAGCAGCACACAGACTGACAAGAGTGCCGAGCTCTTCTGGCCCAGCATGGCCTCCCTTCCCAGCCGCGGCCGGCTGAGCACGACCCCTGCTCACAGCCCCGTCCTGAAACACCCAGCGGCCAAAGGGACCGCAGAGAAACTGGGTATGTGGGCTACCCCACCTTGATGCCCCTGATGGGCAGCTGATGTTTCCCCTCTATTTGGCAGAGAACTCTCCTGGCCATGGGAAGTCGCCTGACCACAGAGGCCGGGTCAGCAGCTTGCTGCACAAGCCCGAGTTCCCTGATGGAGAGATGATGGAAGTCCTCATCTAACTGCCATCCCTGTGGAATTTCAGTACAGAACACTGACAAACAAGGAAAGCGGCAGAGAAAGAAGAAAGACCTAGAAGGTTGTAGATGGGAAATCAGGAATGATTTGAACTGATAAAGATTTCAGACTCATAAGAACACATTTTATAAATGTTAAACACAAAAACTACATGACTGAAGATAGAAGAGAATGCGATGGATTTTATTACACATGGTGGAAGAGAGAAGAGGCGTGTAGGTTTGCAAACAAAGTTAAGAAATAGGAAACTGAATTTTTCATTGTACAGAAAATGTATCTCTTGGGGAGGGCCTGTGTACCCCCATTCTCTGATTATAAACAGATAAACCCAAATGTGGATCATCCTTGGAATACCCCCATTCTCCTTGCCTCTTAGCATGTTTGATTTAAGAAAAGCCTCCAGGAAATCTTGAGAGCCTGTCTTGGCATAATGCAGTGTCACCTGTGCCAACCATGGGGTGTCCCGTGAGTGTGAGTGTGGCAGTGAGAAGAAGCATCGAGGGCGAGGGGAATATGAAAGTTGGTCTTCACCTAATTACCTGTTTGGTTTGGATTTTCAAGAGATGATTGGGCTTCTTAGCTTTTCTGAATTCTGCAGTATTTTCTAAACAGGATAGATTATGATCTCGGTCCCCATCCATCCTAACTTCTGAGTTCATCTCTGTCTCTGCTTTACAGTCTTTAATTTTTTGTTGTTCCTTCATTTTTTTCTTTTTAATAAGACATAGCAGAATTCCTTAGGTATGGGATTTATGAGACCAGTACCTGAACTGTCATCATTCCTACTGTGTTTGATAGTGACCAGTAGGACAAAGCCACGTGCCGACTTCCTGGCTGCTTCACCTTTGCATAGCTGGGTTGCAGCTGCGAACCTCATTCTGACTGTGAACTAAGCAAGCTTTGAGGAGGCAGGAGATTCCGTGGGTCCCTGTGACATATTGCATTAAGATCGTGGCACTTGCTTTTTTGTCTTTCACATCGGCTGTCTTGCAAGGAGCTTGACATTTCCAAATTCCATTGCTCTGTTTGGGGAAGACTTAGGACAGCACTCCAGGAAACAGATGACAATTTACAGACAGTTGTCTCAGTGGTTTCCAGAATCTCACCAGCCTCCCGTATAGCTTCTTGTATTGAGGCTCATGAGCGTATTCACACTCTTTCCTCCCCCGCGCACGCCTCTGCTTGCTCTCGATCAGCATCCAGACCTCCGTGGCACCAGGTTGCCTCTGTTGTGAACTTCTTTTGTAACCTACCAGGCCAGTTGTATATACAGTGTTGTCAGGTTTTTCCGGGTTTCAGTTTTGAGGCAGTTTATTCAAAGTGAGACAGAAGTGCCACGGAAAAGAGGCAGGAGTGTGTTAGGTGGTGGGTCCATTAGACCTCTGCTGTGACATTGCATATTCAGCTCTGCAGACACTGGCTTCCTTTACAAATCTAAGAGATGCTGGATTAGAAAAGAGGAGAAGCTCATCGGGCCATCAGAGAGATGCTCCTACAGGGTCCTGATGTTTTTGTACCTCCAGGTCAGCTGGATCGCTGTTTTCCCAGTTCCCTTTGCTCATGCTTACTTAGAGGAAGAAAGAAAGGGGGGTACCTCTTCCAAGTACCTTCTAAATGAAACACTCAAGAGAGTGCTACTCAGGAAACTTTGCTTGGATCCTAAAATGGACTGGTCTTGGGTGTGTAACCCCGGTGAAGTTATAGCCTCCCCAAATTGAGGTGACAGAAGGAAGACAAGAGGTGTAAGCTGGAGAGGGAAGGGAAGAAATCAGTGGCTTTGGCCAGCCTCTGTGCCACCCAGTACGACAGAGGAGTGGGAACTGGCCCTCTGGGGCTCTGCTTGGCCATAGGCACTGCACATTGTGCCACCTGCTCATCACCTCCTCTAGTCTCACACTGAGCATCGGAGTACCTGTTGTGCAGACAGGAAAACTGAGGAGCTCTGAGAGGCTGAGCATGGAGCTCACCCCATGCCATAGGGTGTGGGAAGAGGGCACAGGAGGCCTCATCCATGGGGGAAAGGGTTGAGGATGGACATGGGTGGGGAGAGGGCATAGACATCCCTTCCTAATCTCTGTTCCCACCACATTTCATAGGAGATGAGTTAGGAGATGACAGCTAACTCTCTTAAGGACATTTTGACCCCAGTTTATGTTGGGGATGGACCAGAAAGGAAAATGTCTAGAGATAGGAAGGTAAATCAACTCTGCCAGCCCCTACCATCAGGTCTGGGCCACCCCAAACTTGGGCTGCCTCCCTTAGACATAGGTTAGAGTGAGAGACCCAGCTGTTTCTCCCGAAGCCTCGTCTTCATGCCCCAGACACCTGATTGCCCCAATCAGGTGTCAGACTTGCTTGCTCTTCGAGGTCCCCCTGAGCTGCCAAGTGTTTTCATTGTAAACAGACACATCGCCATGTTTCAGGGCTTCAACGGCATTGTATTTTGGACTTTGACCGTATTTTTTTTCTCTTAACCTACTGAGACTCTTCCTTAAGAACAGGATCTATAGCTTTAAAATGTCTTCTTCTATGGGAAATTTCCTGCCAAGCCAGGGCACTAAATTCTTTCATCATTAGAGCTTTCCTGAAGTCCGGCCATATACTGAGTACCTGCTCTGAGTTCTGGGCAGCTTACAATATCTTAAACAGATTTTCAGAAAAATAATGCAACTATATTTTCTAGTGTCAACTGTATGCAAACAGTGTGGTAAATACCTTTTAATTAGTCCTCCACCCACCTGGAGTACAGGGGGTGCGTTTATTATTCTGATTTCACTGATGAGGAAATGGGCTCAGAAAGGTTAAGTCCCTTCCTGAAATCTCACAGCCAGGAGAAGCTAGGATGATTTAAAACAAAGTTTGGAGAGGCACTGGGCATAGACCCTGGCTGTACAGCCTCTAACATGCGGCACTGCATCTTGGCAGTCTCTATGCCTGTCTGTGATGTGTGTGTGCACGTGTAACTACACACACACACACACACACACACACACACACACACAGCTATCACACATCTCAGAGCCTAAGAAATAGGACTAAGCCCAGAACTCCTAGAATCACCTATAAATGCTAGGCATAGATGGAAATTATTGTGTTCCACCAGAAGCACAGCTCCAAACTATACCTAAAAAATATTTCTGCACTTCCCAGAGACCTGGACTTCAAACTTTCCCAGTGGAGCCTGATTATAGAACTTGAGGGTCCTATCTCAGGATGAAGGGGAGAGGCCCTGGCTTCACGGGAAGGTATTCCAGCATTGTTCTGCTTCACCCTTGACTGCGTTGTCTGGCAGTTTCTGTGTGCTGCCAGGATATTATATGGAACTGGAGAAGTTGGAGTCAGGTCTCTGAAGCTAGAGTTTCACTAATTAGATGCCTCTGTACATGAGAACTATTACTGTCTGCAGGTCCATATAGCTAAGCTGCCAGGAAAAACACATTATCTTCCAAAACTTTCAGAGCATGTGCAGAACCCTTTCTTAGCGTTTTCTTCTCAGCATTTTCTCTGCCTCCCAGAGGCTGGCAGCCAGTGACACTGCAGAGTTCAGCATGTTCTAACCATGCACGCAGGGCAGGGGCTGCCTTGGCCCTCCTCAGGCTTTCGTTGGGAGAGCAGGCAGTGGTGGAGCCCTTCTGGGTGCAGTCCTCTGGGGTTGCTCTTTGGAACTCATGTATGAGTTTGACTCCACAAGGCTTGGCATGGATACCAAAACAGTTGCAACAAATTAGTTCTGAACCTGGAACAGAGAATTCAGTGCTTCTGTTACTCAGGAAGGAGGTGTTCAGAATGCCCCGTGCAGAGCAGCCAGTCATTACTCTTGTTTGTTCTCACCTGGGTGCGCACCCTCATGATGCAGTGGCTGTAGCACCTTCATGCCAGGTGCTGAGAGAATGGGAAATTCTTCCTCCCCATTGACCTGAGTCCCAGAGACTTAGGGACACAGACTTCAGGTGAGGCTGCGGACCTCAGAAGCAGTGGATAATAGATTGGGGCATTAAAAGCTTTTGAGGCAGGGGGCTCATGTTTTGACTGCAGGGAGTTATGCTGAGCAAAGAGATGTGTTTTTCAAAACCAGGGTTCAAAACCAGTGTCCACGCTGGAGTAAGTGGAGCATGCTTCTCTGTGTTCTCTGAATGATCTTGCACTCCTCTTAAGCAAAGGAGTACCATGACCATAGTCAGTGGGATCCCACAAATGTTCTTAAATGGGTAAGGCTTTAAGTAGCCAGAGAGTATCCAGCCTACCATTGGCTTCTCCACATCCTAAAACCTGAGACAGCCTTGGTATATGCTTTATAAATGTTTCTTTTCTTGTTGTTTAAGTAATTAAAGTGTTTAAAATGTCTTCATTAGATGTGACGATTGTTTAATGAGTTTGCCTCTGACGTGTGGCTCCATGGGAGATAGGCAAAGTAATTAAGAAGTTACCAGAAATTGGTCGGCTGGGGAAATGCAAAAGTTAGCATTTCAGTAGTGAATTTCTCCTGGAACAAATGAGCAATTTTTCCTCTTTCTCTTAAGTAGTATACCCTTTTCTCACTTAGTAATTTAATGGTATATAAAGACATGTGTATAAGTGAGTGCATACATATGAGGTATGACTATAGGGTTGTTTGTGGGAATTTCTTTTCCTAACATACAGAAGATCAAAGTGTTCATCTCACCCCGCCCTCCTTAAAAGGTGTCTTTTGGGAGACTATGTGCTCATTGACTATAGTGCTGCCAAGTAAAAATATCTTGGGAACTCTTCTACTAGAATGGCCTTCAGGGCTTGGCATGTTCCTTTGGTTTACCCTTAGAGATGAGAAATCCTCCTCCTTTGAGGATGGATTTAAGTTCTGGAAATAATCTCAAGTGCTTGATAGCACAGTTGGATGAAAAAAGATGGCAATTAAGGTAAGTTACACCATTTTTGTTTCTAAAAAAATCCCTAAGAAATTTCTTGGAATGAGTCTTTGGCCTCAGAGCCTCTCAAAGTGTCCACTTCAAGGGGGGATCATCCTCATTAGCACACAGATTTTTAAAAATCAATTCTCTTGCCATGCCTCCTATGTGTTCACATCTCTGCATACACTACAGATATAAGTGCATAATCATTCATATAAACATCTGGTAGGTATTCTGTAAAACTGTGTTTACTTTAGTGCATGTTATTGTCATGTTATGATGTGACTGGGGTGTTTCTTTGTCATGAAACTTTGCTTCTTCACAGAATTAGAATACTGCTCTCTCTATATTGAACTACATATACAGCGTTTTCTTGTATCAGCCCCCAAAGTCTGGATGCCCGGTGTTGTGTTTACATGTGATTGTGCCTAGGAGTCTGTTCACATAGAGACACCTGTAAGTATTTATTACAAAACGGAATGTAAGCAAATATATCCACATTGGTTTTATTTGAATCAAGGTGTTTTTTTGTTTTTTGTTTTTTTTCCTTTTGAGGAGGAACAGGGAGCCTCCTCCTCCATGAGCACTTACAGAATTGTGTAAAATTCTGTGAAACAGTGGTAAGCATGGGCACCCGATTTCAGCTGTCCTGCTGCCGCTGCCCTCCAACCTGCTCTGTGTGTGTGTGTCGCTGTGCTTGGTGGCAGTGTGCCGTGCTCGTGCCGGCTCTTCCCAGCAGACTGGTATCTGGCTGTAACGTTTGACGTCTTCATATTGCCAGTCTGTATTGAGGGGTGATGTACATGGCCATACAGCCAAATGGGTCTGTGTACCAGTGTGGGGATTCCAAGAACACTGCCTGTCCCCCACAGCAAATATTGATGCTGTTGGTCAGCCAAAGATTTTCCTCTCCTTTGCTGCTTAAACTTGTGCCTTAATATTGTACATAATAAATGGATAAAATGGCAAAATGACTCTTTTCTCTCGCTTGCTCCTTTCTTCCTTAAAGAACTTATAAACTGATGCTCAATAAATGTTTCATTTCATTGTACCCCACTTAATGTTTTGCTTCAGAGGCCCTCG